TTAAAAAGAATTGTTGAAATGATAGTATTTTGGATATATTGGGGTAAATAAAAAGTAGTATTAGAATTATCTTCACCTTTTCCTTTTTCCTTTTTAAATGTGGCTACTAGAAAAGTTAAAATAATATATGCAGTTCATATTATATTTCTATTGGACAGCACTGTTGTAGAAAGATATACAATAAGCAGAGAACAGTGTTCCTCTGGGGATTGAGATGGAGGAGATTGGGAAGAGGAAAGCCTTTGGTCTTTTGTTTTATAATGAGTGTATGTAATCATTATTACTTTTAAAAATGTTTGATGGAAAATGTAAAAAGGAAGAAAGGACTGACAACATACTACAATGAATTTTAAAAAGGAGCAACAAAGGGACCAAGACAAAACACAAATCACTTACGTTACTTTAAAAGGTTGAGTATTTTAAATTACTGTTCTCTTTTTTTCAAATAAATGGGCAGTGGAAAGGAAAGTTGTCATTTCTATAAAAAAAAGAAAGACATATGTGATTTCTGTGGCGTTCTTATGTGACTCCCATTATTTTCCCCAAAGGCTTCTTTTTGCTTTAGTTTTTTTTTTTTTGATTTGATAGGGCATTTTTGTGCTTCAGATGATTGATGTTGAATCTGAAGTTTAAGTTTTGGTTCTTGACAACTTCTTTGCCTCTCAGTTTTATGGAGCTTAAGAGATTGCAGAGACCTCATGGAACATCAAAAAGCCTATCTCTCTCAAGCAATAAATGTTTCCTACTTTTAAGAACTTGGAGGAATATCTAATTTTCCCTTTCTTCTTAATAACATTTATATTTGTTTCCCCAAAAATGTTTTAAATTTTCTTTAATCTATAGTGGTTATTAATATTTCAAATGAGAAAAGAGGAGTCATTAGTTTATCTTCCTGTATCAGCCTGTCATTTGTGTCACTGTCTGTCACTTTCCTGCCTTTGCACCAGGTTATGGAGACAGAACGGATGATTTATCTGGTGACAGAATATGCTAGTGGAGGGGAAATATTTGGTAAGTACATTTATTGCATTCTTTAAACAGCTATTGAGCACACTATGGCAAACCTAAAATAGCTGTTCAGTGCCTTTGTCACTTGAGCAGCAGTCACTTGATGCTGTTCTTCAATCCTGCCATTTTCTATCAACAAAGGCATTTTAATTTGTTTTGATTAATCTAGTAAAATCCCTTTAACACATTTGTTTCCTTAGCAAAGGTGTTTTGTTTATTTCAGTCAGGCGCTGACAGTTGAGATTAAAGATCTCCAAAAACAAGCATCCTTTCTGAACGTGGGACTTAGGGTCTTTCCTGTTTGCAGGTTTTAATTGAGGTTACCAAGTGCGACAGAACTCACACAAGTGTGTGGGCCTCTGTTGTGTCAGAAAGAGCCACTTAGAGCACATAATCTCACCCGAGTGCGTTCCTTAAACTTTGTTTAAATATAACATGTAACTATATTATTTACCATGTGTTCACAGTTCCCCTCAGTAATTCTTGTAATTTTGGGGGTTCTGCCTTCAGTAGCTATATTTTCCTCTCACACTTAGCTTTAGCACAATGTCAGAAATAAGCAAGAGACTTTGTTACTGACAAATCTGATTTTTAAGATGCTAAAAACTGACAAAACGATTTTTTTTCTAACAGTGATAAATGGAGCCAAGTAGAGTTAAAGGGTAAACTTCCAAATCTAAATTGATGTGTCTTTTATTTTTTCTTTTGGCAACTAACTACAGAGAAAAGTTTCTTTATATACTTTATTTGTCTAATTTCCTCATTTTAAAAAAAATTTATCAATATGAACACTTGCTAGTTTAAAATTTTTTAATTTTTATTTTAAACATTTGCTCCTTCCTGCACGATAAAATGTATTTAAAAGCATAGAATCACTTTTAAAATGAATCTTCTTATTAATGACTAGTCAGTTGTGGCTGCATGGATGTGTGTGTGTGTGTGTTTGTGTTTTTAAAGTTTCCCTAGCGATCTAGTGTTTTTTTGTGTGTCAAAGTATCTTTAGGGTAAGTGCTAGTCCTTTTTAAAAGAGGTATCATTATTTCTTAATTTTATATTTAATTGGCTTTGTATATGTGATTAGTTAATGTCAAAGCTAATGGTGATAGAAATTTATACTCAATATAGTATGGGAGGGGATACTTTATTTTAAAGAAATGAAAGCATTACAAGATTTGAAGGATAGCATTGTTTGTCAAGAAGGTATAGTAGGCCTTCACTATGTATGATAATTATATGCCAATCATGTGCCTTGGAGATGCTGACTCAATTAAGACACTGGTTTTCCTTTCCGTGGAGAAATCTGGTGGAAAACAGACAGGGAAATCAACATATTACTTTGAAGATGAGAATGGAAACTGTAAAACTCTGTATAGTAGAGAACAGTAGTGCAGATGGCAGTTTGGTTAACTCTTGGAGATCAGGGAAATCTTCCTGGAGGGCATGGTTATATGGAAATTTATGAACCAGAAAATGAAAGCACAAGAGAGAATATTTGGAGAGAGAGAAATAGCAGTCATGTTATTGGGAGACTATACTATGGTCTGACATTCCAGGCACATGTTATGATAAACCTGCCTTAATTAAGATCACAAATGTATACAAAGGCAAATAGAAAACTTTCATTATCTAGATAAGGTTTTTTCTTTGGACAAGGTATTGCTCTGCTGCCCTGGCTGGAATGCAGTGGTGCAATCCTAGCTCACTGCAGCCTCGAACTCCTGGGCTCAAGTGATCCTCCTGCCTCAGCCATCTGAGTAGCTGATACTATAGCTGTGCACTAGCATACCTGGCTAATTTTTAAATTTTTAGTAGAGACGGGGGTCTCACTATATTGTTCAGGCTGGAAGATACCTTTTTACAAGTTTTATTCTATAAAAAGTCAAACATCTCCCAAATCCTTGAGCTGCCTGTTAGGTATTTTATTTCATAGAACGACATTTATTGGTGGGGAAACAATGGTAATTTGGGGAGAAAAAAGATCATGTCATCTTAATGTTTGTAATAAAAAAAGACCCAAACACAGGGCACATCAATCTACCTTACTCTTTAAGAAAGCAGATTTTATTTATTTATTTATTTATTTATTTATTTATTTATTTATTTATTCTTTTTTGAGCTAGGGTCTTGGCTCTGTTGACCAGGTGAAGTGCAGTAACGGGATCACAGCTCAGTGCACCCCCAGCTTCCTGGGCTCAAGTAATCCTCCTGCCTTAGCTTCCTGAGTAGCTGGGACTGTAGGTATACACCACCATGCCAGGCTAATTTTTAAATTTTTATAGCGATTAGGTCTCATTATGTTGCCCAGGCTGGTTGTGAACTCCTGGGCTGTAGCAATCCTCCTGCCTTGGCCTCCCAAAGTGTTGGGATTATAGGCATGAGCTACTGCACCCAGCAGGAAGCAGTATTAGAGAGATCCGTTTCTTGGTCCTGGACTTCATGTGAATGTACCTCAAGGGATGAACAAACAGAATACCACTTCTGATAATGTTATTTTAAAAACAAAATATTTTAGGTTGGTGAAAAAGTAATTGTGGCTTTTGTCATTGAAAGTAATGGCAAAAACCGCAATTACTTTTGCACCAACCTATAATTATATATTGTAACACATATTATGTAATATATAACAATAGAATTTGAAATGTTATTATTGATACTATTAAGTAATATTATTATAAAAGATCCAGATGTGGAAGAAAATAGTGTATTACCTAAAGAAATTATTGAGACTGCACAGGGATAGAACTGTCTCATGAGCTCTGATTTTTAAAAATGTCTGTGTAAAAAAGATGAAAGGGGCTTAGTCAAGAAAACCTGGGCTTTGGATGTATTTAGACCTAGGTTTGAATCAGATCTCTGTCACCTATTTGCCCTTTTACTTAGAGCAAATTACTAGATGATTCTGGTGCACAGGTTCCAGGTCTGTATAAGGTAAGATCTAGAATATTTGTATTATAGTTGTGAAGATTAAATGAGATCGCATATATAGAGCTCTAGCACAGTGCTTCCTTACGCCTTCATGTGAGAGAGAGATCAACTTCTGCCGTCAAGGTGTGAGGAGCTCTGCTGACCTGCCTTGCTTGCTGAAACAAGTGAAAACTATTAAAGAAAACAAAACCCAGTCATTTAAAGTCTCTGGAAATCGTCCTAAGAGTAAGCAGAAAATGAAGGAACATTATTCAAGAACATCTGTGCAAATTCGGTAAGAAACAAAGTCTGGTCAGCAAGGTGGAATTTATTTGTCACTTCTCCTCAATTCTCTCCAGCATCTGAATAGCAGCTTTCTTCCCAGGAGGATTTGGACATCAGCAATTCTCATTCTGCCCCGAGCTGCCTATTGCTGAGTCCTGGAGAAGTGCAGTTAAGAGATGGGGGCCCCTTCTTCTACTCAGCCCCCACTTGTGGAACTTGATCAGGTATGCCGAGAATACTAGGACCCAGATCACTCACCATAAAACAGCTCCTAATTTCTTCCCAAAGGAACTGACTTCATTTGCAACAGGGAGTGAAGAAGTTCAAACCTGATTGTACTCTCAAGAACAGTAGAGGGAAAAGAAAAAAGAAAAAGAACAGTGGAGGTTGTGGTAAAGGACATTTGAGAAGAGATTCATGAAACAGGCCAAATGGTAGGTTTGCTAGTTCGCAGGGGGAGAACCAAATGAAAACTGACTGTATTCTTCTTCAACACAGACCACCTGGTGGCCCATGGTAGAATGGCAGAAAAGGAGGCACGTCGGAAGTTCAAACAGATCGTCACAGCTGTCTATTTTTGTCACTGTCGGAACATTGTTCATCGTGATTTAAAAGCTGAAAATTTACTTCTGGATGCCAATCTGAATATCAAAATAGCAGGTGAGAACTGTACTGAGGATGTCAGATAGGGAATAATACGAATTATGTCCATTTGCCTTTCTAGATTTTGGTTTCAGTAACCTCTTCACTCCTGGGCAGCTGCTGAAGACCTGGTGTGGCAGCCCTCCCTATGCTGCACCTGAACTCTTTGAAGGAAAAGAATATGATGGGCCCAAAGTGGACATCTGGGTAAGTAACTGCCTTCTCTTATACCCCACAGCTTAATTGTACATCCTCTCTGTTTGGGATGCAGAGCCTTGGAGTTGTCCTCTACGTGCTTGTGTGCGGTGCCCTGCCATTTGATGGAAGCACACTGCAGAATCTGCGGGCCCGCGTGCTGAGTGGAAAGTTCCGCATCCCATTTTTTATGTCCACAGGTAAGGGAGTCGCTAGCACACAGCTATGAATGGAGACTGAAGGCAGGCTGTTTGTCCATTGCAGAATGTGAGCATTTGATCCGCCATATGTTGGTGTTAGATCCCAATAAGCGCCTCTCCATGGAGCAGATCTGCAAGCACAAGTGGATGAAGCTAGGGGACGCCGATCCCAACTTTGACAGGGTGAGCTGGGAACCGCTGCTGCAGGGGACTCCGGGTTGACAGCTTCCTCCTTTTTATGTTACAGTTAATAGCTGAATGCCAACAACTAAAGGAAGAAAGACAGGTGGACCCCCTGAATGAGGATGTCCTCTTGGCCATGGAGGACATGGGACTGGACAAAGAACAGACACTGCAGGTATCTCCGAAGGAGTGGAGAACAAAGTGGGAGTTTTGTACTCTTTTCCCTTCTCTCTTGGTAGTCATTAAGATCAGATGCCTATGATCACTATAGTGCAATCTACAGCCTGCTGTGTGATCGACATAAGAGACATAAAACCCTGCGTCTCGGAGCACTTCCTAGCATGCCCCGAGCCCTGGCCTTTCAAGCACCAGTCAATATCCAGGTGGGCAATAACTCCAGTGACCTAGTTCAGGAGTATGCGTGTATATGTATGTACTGCTTTCCAGGCGGAGCAGGCAGGTACTGCTATGAACATCAGCGTTCCCCAGGTGCAGCTGATCAACCCAGAGAACCAAATTGTGGAGGCAAGTAGCAACCTGTGGGAGCTGTCAGCTGATTCTAACTCGATGGTGTTTCCCTCCACCTCAGCCGGATGGGACACTGAATTTGGACAGTGATGAGGGTGAAGAGCCTTCCCCTGAAGCATTGGTGCGCTATTTGTCAATGAGGAGGCACACAGTGGGTGTGGCTGACCCACGGTGAGTATCCGGCCAACAGCCCTCACTAACACCTAAACTTCTCTGTCATTCTGTTTTGTATCAGCACGGAAGTTATGGAAGATCTGCAGAAGCTCCTACCTGGCTTTCCTGGAGTCAACCCCCAGGCTCCATTCCTGCAGGTGGCCCCTAATGTGAACTTCATGCACAACCTGTTGCCTATGCAAAACTTGCAACCAACCGGGCAACTTGAGTACAAGGTACCTAGACATGGAAGAGGGCTGGCTCCAGAATGGTCCGTCCTCCCCACTCTGTTCCTGGCAGGAGCAGTCTCTCCTACAGCCGCCCACGCTACAGCTGTTGAATGGAATGGGCCCCCTTGGCCGGAGGGCATCAGATGGAGGAGCCAACATCCAACTGCATGCCCAGCAGCTGCTGAAGCGCCCACGGGGACCCTCTCCGCTTGTCACCATGACACCAGTGAGTAGCAGCACAGAGCCCAATTCACTGTCACCTTGAGCTTTTCCTTCCTGTCTCTCTTCAGGCAGTGCCAGCAGTTACCCCTGTGGACGAGGAGAGCTCAGACGGGGAGCCAGACCAGGAAGCTGTGCAGAGGTAATGTGACATCTGGCAGTGCTTGCAGAAGCTTTACTATGAAATGTGCTCCTGCTTGTTGCAGGTACTTGGCAAATAGGTCCAAAAGACATACACTGGCCATGACCAACCCTACAGCTGAGATCCCACCGGACCTACAACGGCAGCTAGGACAGCAGCCTTTCCGTTCCCGGGTCTGGCCTCCTCACCTGGTACCTGATCAGCATCGGTGAGTAGCCACATGAGCTGTGCGAGCTCCTTTAGCCTCTAACCTTCTCTTCCCATATATTCAGCTCTACCTACAAGGACTCCAACACTCTGCACCTCCCTACGGAGCGTTTCTCCCCTGTGCGCCGGTTCTCAGATGGGGCTGCGAGCATCCAGGCCTTCAAAGCTCACCTGGAAAAAATGGGCAACAACAGCAGCATCAAACAGCTGCAGCAGGTAATGGAAGAGGTGGCAGGCATCCCTGGAGGCATCCCATCTGTATTAACTACTTTCCCTTCAGGAGTGTGAGCAGCTGCAGAAGATGTACGGGGGGCAGATTGATGAAAGAACCCTGGAGAAGACCCAGCAGCAGCATATGTTATACCAGCAGGAGCAGCACCATCAAATTCTCCAGCAACAAATTCAAGTAGGCCCTCACTCTTTGCTTTCTCCAACTTGTAATTTTTTTCCTTTCCCCATATATGTTTTAGGACTCTATCTGTCCTCCTCAGCCATCTCCACCTCTTCAGGCTGCATGTGAAAATCAGCCAGCCCTCCTTACCCATCAGCTCCAGAGGTATGAGTCATTTTGTGTTGTGCCTAAGCCATCTTCTTTGTGTATCTCTTTTGTTATTTTTAAGGTTAAGGATTCAGCCTTCAAGCCCACCCCCCAACCACCCCAACAACCATCTCTTCAGGCAGCCCAGTAATAGTCCTCCCCCCATGAGCAGTGCCATGATCCAGCCTCACGGTGAGTGGAGAGGTTCAGACCAAACAGTTCATACTTGGTCACTCTGAGGTTCCTTTCTCTCCAGGGGCTGCATCTTCTTCCCAGTTTCAAGGCTTACCTTCCCGCAGTGCAATCTTTCAGCAGCAACCTGAGAACTGTTCCTCTCCTCCCAACGTGGCACTAACCTGCTTGGGTATGCAGCAGCCTGCTCAGTCACAGCAGGTCACCATCCAAGTCCAAGAGCCTGTTGACATGCTCAGCAACATGCCAGGCACAGCTGCAGGCTCCAGTGGGCGCGGCATCTCCATCAGCCCCAGTGCTGGTCAGATGCAGATGCAGCACCGTACCAACCTGATGGCCACCCTCAGCTATGGGCACCGTCCCTTGTCCAAGCAGCTGAGTGCTGACAGTGCAGAGGCTCACAGGTAAGACCGCCTAACGTCACCCAGCCATCTATTGGATGTCTGGTACTCCCTTTTGTGTCTGCAGCTTGAACGTGAATCGGTTCTCCCCTGCTAACTACGACCAGGCGCATTTACACCCCCATCTGTTTTCGGACCAGTCCCGGGGTTCCCCCAGCAGCTACAGCCCTTCAACAGGAGTGGGGTTCTCTCCAACCCAAGCCCTGAAAGTCCCTCCACTTGACCAATTCCCCACCTTCCCTCCCAGTGCACATCAGCAGCCGCCACACTATACCACGTCGGCACTACAGCAGGCCCTGCTGTCTCCCACGCCGCCAGACTATACAAGACACCAGCAGGTACCCCACATCCTTCAAGGACTGCTTTCTCCCCGGCATTCGCTCACCGGCCACTCGGACATCCGGCTGCCCCCAACAGAGTTTGCACAGCTCATTAAAAGGCAGCAGCAACAACGGCAGCAGCAGCAGCAACAGCAGCAACAGCAAGAATACCAGGAACTGTTCAGGCACATGAACCAAGGGGATGCGGGGAGTCTGGCTCCCAGCCTTGGGGGACAGAGCATGACAGAGCGCCAGGCTTTATCTTATCAAAATGCTGACTCTTATCACCATCACACCAGCCCCCAGCATCTGCTACAAATCAGGGCACAAGAATGTGTCTCACAGGCTTCCTCACCCACCCCGCCCCACGGGTATGCTCACCAGCCGGCACTGATGCATTCAGAGAGCATGGAGGAGGACTGCTCGTGTGAGGGGGCCAAGGATGGCTTCCAAGACAGTAAGAGTTCAAGTACATTGACCAAAGGTTGCCATGACAGCCCTCTGCTCTTGAGTACCGGTGGACCTGGGGACCCTGAATCTTTGCTAGGAACTGTGAGTCATGCCCAAGAATTGGGGATACATCCCTATGGTCATCAGCCAACTGCTGCATTCAGTAAAAATAAGGTGCCCAGCAGAGGTAAGTGTCTCCTCACAGTGGAAGTCCTGGGCCCCACTGACTCTATTCTGCTGTGTCTCCTCAGAGCCTGTCATAGGGAACTGCATGGATAGAAGTTCTCCAGGACAAGCAGTGGAGCTGCCGGATCACAATGGGCTCGGGTACCCAGCACGCCCCTCCGTCCATGAGCACCACAGGCCCCGGGCCCTCCAGAGACACCACACGATCCAGAACAGCGACGATGCTTATGTATGTTGGTCCCACCTGCTGCACAGAGGTGGTGCTTATTTCTTCTCTTAACTGTTTTCTGCAGGTACAGCTGGATAACTTGCCAGGAATGAGTCTCGTGGCTGGGAAAGCACTTAGCTCTGCCCGGATGTCGGATGCAGTTCTCAGTCAGTCTTCGCTCATGGGCAGCCAGCAGTTTCAGGATGGGGAAAATGAGGGTGAGGAGCCTTATGCATGGGGCACTCCAGAGGCCAACCTCATACGTTCTTTTTGGTCTTGCAGAATGTGGGGCAAGCCTGGGAGGTCATGAGCACCCAGACCTGAGTGATGGCAGCCAGCATTTAAACTCCTCTTGCTATCCATCTACGTGTATTACAGACATTCTGCTCAGCTACAAGCACCCCGAAGTCTCCTTCAGCATGGAGCAGGCAGGCGTGTAACAAGAAACAGAGAGTGAGTGTCACCCTGGCCAGAGCCAAACCAGCACTAATTCTCCTCTGTGTCTGCTTTATTCCAGGTTTTGTGTACAGCTTGGGAATGAAAAGGTTGATTGTAAACCCACAGTATCTAGCAGCGTTGTGCCAAATTGCCCTTGTGTTTCTCTCCACCCAAAATATCACAGCTGCTTTCCTCACATTTGGTTCATCCGTGTGCTGTTCTTTTGGGTTCTGAGAGGGTTTTGCCATGTTTGCTTGTATGACCAAGTCACCAAGGAAATAAACAGGAAGGAAATCCATGTTCTCCATCTTTTGTGAAAGTATATTTGAGTTGGTGGTTTTTTGTTTTGTTTGGGGGTTTGTGTTTTGTTTTGTTTTTGGTATGTTTTCTTCCAGAGGTGATATACTTTCTTTTTTTTCTTCCTTTCTTTTTTTTCTTTCGTTCCTTTTTTGAAACAGGAGAGCAAAGCAGTTAGAGTTCAGAGGCCAGCGGCCTCAGGGCCACTCCCTCCCTAGCCTTCATCAGCAGAGCACCCTCCATCCCCCTGCATTGCTCTTCTGTGAAAGCAAATACTAAAGGATGCCATCCTCTGGAATCCTAATGGCAGGCAAAGGGAGAGAGGAAGGGTGACGGCTTCTGGCACTTAGAAAACAAAAAGAACAAAAAAAGAGAAACCCCCAAGCCTGGAACGCAGAGAGGTCTTTACTGCTGGGATCCACGGAAAACATGTCTGTCCTAGCCAAGATCATATGAAGAGTTTGGCACGGAGGCTGAGAATGACCTGGCATAGATGGTTTGCCAGTTAGGATGTCTCAATTTGAGCCTTTGCTTTTGGTGGATAACTCAGCTCCCCTCTTGTAACCTGGAAAGTTGGTTGCCTTTATCATCCTGCTGGTTTTATCCATGGACTGAACACCCAACAGCAGTGCACTATGCTTTCTATGGCATCTTTCATTCTCATTTTATATTGTGCTATAAAAAGGATTGTTTCTCCATATATATATTATATATGTGTGTATATATATAATATAATATATGTGTATATATATATTATATATATAATATATAATATAATATATTATATATATATTATATATATAATATATATATAAAATATATATATATATGCTCTCCTCTTTCAGCCTCTTTGTCACAGGGAAGAAGTGTAGGAGGTTGCCTTGGGCCCTGCCTCTCTCCTAACCTCCTCTTCCCCACTGGGTACCCTCAGCCCCTATATTTTAATTCTTGATCATGTAGAAATTGTTTTTGGTAAATGTTGATATTATTGTTATTATCATTATTAATAAATAAAGAGAAAAGGAATTTTTGTTTAAATGAGAAATGTTTAACCAGATTCTGTTCTATTTGAATTGTGACTTGCACCTTTTGTTCAAAGTATTTCCTTTAGGCATTGTAATTGTGAACAGCTCTTACTTGTGCCAGTGACAGATGCAGTGGTCTCCTTTCCCCAGTTGAAGCAGTGCATACGCAGTAGCTATTATTTGTGTTATCTTTATTTCTCTTCATTGTTAGAAACCAAAGTCTTCTCTGCTGGCTGGGGCTGAGAGAGGGTCTGGGTTATCTCCTTCTGATCTTCAAAACAAGAGAGAGACCTTGAATACACTGACTCTTCCACCCTTTTTTTTTCTGGGAAAGGAGAGCAAGAGGTCCCGAGTCCCCTCCTAGTCTTTCATCCTGAATTTGCACAGAGGAAAGCGGGTGCCCGGCATGGCCATCCTGATGTTGCTGGCGGGATCCCCATGCACCTTGTCCTTCTCCACTGATACTGGCAGCTCGGCTCCTGGACCCAAGATCCCTTGAGTGGAATTCTGCAGTGCAAGAGCCCTTCGTGGGAGCTGTCCCATGTTTCCATGGTCCCCAGTCTCCCCTCCACTTGGTGGGGTCACCAACTACTCACCAGAAGGGGGCTTACCAAGAAAGCCCTAAAAAGCTGTTGACTTATCTGCGCTTGTTCCAACTCTTATGCCCCCAACCTGCCCTACCACCACCACGCGCTCAGCCTGATGTGTTTACATGGTACTGTATGTATGGGAGAGCAGACTGCACCCTCCAGCAACAACAGATGAAAGCCAGTGAGCCTACTAACCGTGCCATCTTGCAAACTACACTTTAAAAAAAACTCATTGCTTTGTATTGTAGTAACCAATATGTGCAGTATACGTTGAATGTATATGAACATACTTTCCTATTTCTGTTCTTTGAAAATGTCAGAAATATTTTTTTCTTTCTCATTTTATGTTGAACTAAAAAGGATTAAAAAAAAAATCTCCAGACTCAAGTTGCTAAGACCTTTTGTCCTGCCTTTTGTCCTTCCTTTT